AGAAATCAAGGAATTGAGTTTGGAGAAGGGACTTGGGGAGGTCACAGTGGCAGGTGACTGCCAAATGAGGTGGCAGAAGCCAGCAAGCGCTGGAAAAAGTCGGCCCAAACTGTTCACCAGCACCGCCCCCCATAACTCCCCACCGGCTCTGGTTTCAAGACTTTCCGTTTTCTAGGTATTTCCTTGGCCTTAAACCATTTTCCTTTAAACGAACTTTTTCTGTGAAGCCATCCGGTTTCCCCCGATAGTGGCATCTCACAAAGGACAATCCAGTATCCCAACAGCGTGTTGCGTTCCGCGGGACGCAGATTTCCTTCACAGGCACCCCCCGGGTTGCGTTTTTATAGCCACACCCACCCGCCCCCCTATCTCCTGGGCACTGCTAATGAGTCCTGCATTTCTCTCCTTTGGTCTTTGGATAAATGAACCATCCGTGCGTGACCTTTGCGAGGGCATCTTGCATAATACCAGTACACCAGCGGCGCCGTCGGTGAGTGACCTTTGGGACTGGTTTCTCTCACCAGCGTAACTCCCCGGGAGATCCGAGCAAGCTGATGAGTGTATCAGTGGCTCATTCTTTCTGTTGCACCACGGACCCTCATTCTGTAACCGGGATACCAGCCAGAGATGGGGAGCGGGAGGCGCAGGGCAGGGGCGTCCCTCCTCTCAGCACAGCCTCCCCGCGCTGGATTTCTATCAATCCAGTTTCCACCTGCCTGGAAGTCAGCAGGGTCCTCCCCAGTCCCAGATCGCCGGGCGAGGCCCCAGATGGACCTCAGGGGCGGGGAGTGGGCGGAGCTTAGGGGCCGAGGCGAGGTGTGGGTGGGGCGGGACGCCGCTGTGGAGGCGGGGCCTGGGCGCGGACGGGCGCGGAGCGAGGCACCGCACCGCCGGGGCGGGGAGTGGGCGGGGCTCGGGGGCGGGGCGGGGTGTGGGCGGGGCTCACGGGCGGGGCGGGTGAGTGGGCGGGGCCTCGGCGTGGTAGGCGCGCTGCGTAAAGAGGCCTGCAGTCCCGCGGCGCGGGGCAGGTTCCGGGCTGCTTAGGTTGGCACCGGTCCGTGGTCCCCGGGGGCGCAGTCGCAGCGCTCCCGCCCTCCAGGCGTCAGCGAGTGCGCGGTCCAGTGCGGCCGGAACCTGGCGCAACTCCTAGAGCGGTCCTTGGGGAGACGCGGGTCCCAGTCCTGCGGCTCCTACTGGGGAGTGCGCTGGTCGGAAGGTGAGTGATCCCCTGTCGGGGACCGGGGGACTTTGGACCTCAGATTCTTATTCTTAACCGCTAGGGGGATGGAGACAGAAGTCACAAACTCACATGCCACCAGCCATATGATGTAAACATGTAAACTGGGCCAAGGAATACAAAAGGGAGTGGTGAGCTGGGGACACTGAAGAATGGATGCCCTGTCTAGAGGAGTGAAAATGAAGCATTTCATACAAACAACATGATTTCGGGCAATCACTTTGGGAATCAGGATAAGGTGTTCCCCCAGTCTGCAGAAACACTGGCAACATTTACAAAGGTAAATCATTTCATATCACTCTATTTTCTTTTCTTTCTTTTTCCTTTCCTTCCTCACTGCCCAGCTTTAGGTTCATTCTTGTAAGTGTTGCTGGTGTCAGAATAGGAACCTCCCTGCGCTTTGAAGGGATGAATGTGACCTCTCCCACATTCTCCGGTGCTGTGATGTACCTTAAACACAGCAAGGTACTTGGACACAAAGCCTGTGCCTGGAGCACATGATGTAGCCTCTTTTCCTTTCCATCCACAGGGCACCTGGCCTGGGTGGAGCCCACTCCTCAGCACCCACCTCACTTCTTGCAGTATTCTGCAGACCCCAGCCCTGTGCCTGTGCTCCTGGACAGCTGGAGATAAGGAGTGGGCCCTGGAAGATGCTCATTCAGGCCCTGCTCAAGATTCCAGTCCTGGTGGGGATAAGCACCACTTTTGTGTGTCTCTGCCCACCCCCTCTGGGTTCGTTTTGTCTTCCAGATTGCTGGACTCGCTGAAGAGAGACTACGCAGGAAAGCCCCAGCCACCCATCAAATCAGAGAGAAGGAATCCACCTTCTTACGCTATGGCAGGTAATGATTCACTATTGTGGAGTAAGACTTTTTTCAAGAGGAACTGTTTCTTATCCTGATTTAGGTAAGAAAGTACTCATTGTCTATGCACACCAGGAACCCAAGTCTTTCAACGGATCCTTGAAGAATGTGGCTGTAGATGAACTGAGCAGGCAGGGCTGCACCGTCACAGTGTCTGATTTGTATGCCATGAACCTTGAGCCGAGGGCCACAGACAAAGATATCACTGGTGAGTCATGGGATAAATGCTCTATTTATAAAGGAGTGAGAATGTTTGGCCTCTTCCCCGACAGGTACTCTTTCTAATCCTGAGGTTTTCAATTATGGAGTGGAAACCCACGAAGCCTACAAGCAAAGGTCTCTGGCTAGCGACATCACTGATGAGCAGAAAAAGGTTCGGGAGGCTGACCTAGTGATATTTCAGGTTTGTTTTTCTCTAATTAATATATTGAATCACCTCAGTTTCTCTTTGGTGTTGCCGCCCACAGTTCCCGCTGTACTGGTTCAGCGTGCCAGCCATCCTGAAGGGCTGGATGGATAGGGTGCTGTGCCAGGGCTTTGCCTTTGACATCCCAGGATTCTACGATTCCGGTTTGCTCCAGGTATGTGCTCTTGGATAAGGATCACTATGGATCCACACAAATGCATCTGCTTTCTCCCTTGCAGGGTAAACTAGCGCTCCTTTCCGTAACCACGGGAGGCACGGCCGAGATGTACACGAAGACAGGAGTCAATGGAGATTCTCGATACTTCCTGTGGCCACTCCAGGTAGACCAGCTGCGAGTGGCTCCCTTGCTTGTTAATGAGTTCTTTTCTTCCCCTGTGGCTTTAGCATGGCACATTACACTTCTGTGGATTTAAAGTCCTTGCCCCTCAGATCAGCTTTGCTCCTGAAATTGCATCCGAAGAAGAAAGAAAGGGGATGGTGGCTGCGTGGTCCCAGAGGCTGCAGACCATCTGGAAGGAAGAGCCCATCCCCTGCACAGCCCACTGGCACTTCGGGCAATAACTCTGTGGCACGTGGGCATCACGTAAGCAGCACACTAGGAGGCCCAGGCGCAGGCAAAGAGAAGATGGTGCTGTCATGAAATAAAATTACAACATAGCTACCTGGGGATACTTTTTTCTTTCTGTTTTTTGT